GTAGGTTGCAGTGTATTTACACCTCCATTTAGGTTATAGTTTACTATTTACGGAGAAACCTTCAGGCTGAACTTAAAATATGTAAGGACACAGCTTTTGGCTAAACTTGATGTAACACTTGCCTGGTTTCACCCTGCTCCAAGAAGCCGGAGGTTTTTTAGAGATTTCTGTTTATTTTGCTCACGTATTAACTCCAAGCATCTAGAATACCATCTGATATATAGTATGTGGTCAATAAACATTTGCTGAATAAATGAAAAAGCGAGTTTTCTAAGAAGGCAAGAGAGAAGGGGAGCCAGAACATAGCCATATGGTTCCTGCCCCCACAACGCTTGTGAGTCCAGGACTTCCCGCCTACTGCGGGTGGGGAGGGAGAGGGAAGGGTAAAGAGCTGTTTCCCAGCTGGATGAAAAGGGACGGTGAATATTCGTTTGATAATTACAGTCTGCATTGAATCTTTTTTCTATTTTGTTCAGACTGATTTAAACGTTAAAGTATTTAATTCATCATATGTTTGTCTTTGAAGTAGATGAAACGTATTTGTTAGGTCTCTGTACTTCGACCTTCCAAGCCTGGCACACAGAAGGGCCCTGATAAAGCTTCTCGGAGGCCTAGTTGTGTTCAGCGCAGCCCAGCGTGCTCCTGTCAAGTGCTTTCGCCAGCACAGATTTCTGTGAGGCGCGTCTCTAAGTCCTTAATCTGTGGATTGACTGTGGTGATAAGGCAGGAGGAGGGAAGAGATTGAGTACGAGAAAGACCTGTGTGGCCAAAAGCGGCGGTGTAAGCTTAACCTAGGAAAAGAAACAGCTTCGGAAACGCCGCGCCGGGACATCGAACCAAATCAACCCTCACACCTCCCGCCTGGGCGCCCCAACGGCGCGAACGGGCGTGCGCCTGCGCGCGGACAACACAGATCTTGCAGCCGGGAGCGGCGCGGCAGCGGCTGAGATCACGTGGTGCGCCGGGAAGCCACCCCGCCTCTCCGAGGCCTCCCTGCCCCGCCCCGTCACGCCCCTTTCCCGGCGGGACGCTTTGAGCCGCCCCGAACTAAGCAGGGCGGTCGGGGGTGAGTGTCCGCGAGGGGCGTGCGTAGCGCAGTTTACCATGCTTTCCCTGTACTCTGATCTTAGCTCTGCCCAGGAAACGGGGCAGGAATGGCCTCTCCGTCTTCCAGATGCGTGCGCTGAGGCCTGGAGGGGCGAAGAGCCTCTCGCACCTGGGAGTAGTGGGACCCAGCCTCCTGCCTCTGTTGCTGCTCTTTTCCAAAACAGCACTTCCTTGGCGCCTTTCCTCTACACCGTTTTCCAGGCGCGTTCGTGGGAACGGCACCAGGGAGGAACATAACTAAGCGTATATATATTTTTTATTGTAGGAGTCATACTCCATGGGTTTATGTGATAAATGATCTTGGCATAGAAGAGAATTTAAAGAATGATGGTAAGTGATATCTTAAAGACTAGCCTTAGTTTATCTACATATTTATTTTTTTCTTGCCTTGAAGGAAAACCTAAATGTCAAACTGGTGGAAAATCTAAGAGGACCATTCAAGGCACTCATAAAACTACTAAACAGGTACAGCATCTATAACTTTTTTACTTATTTACATTTATTTTCATGTTTTATTTTACTTCACCAGAGTACTGCAGTGGACTGTAAAATAACATCGTCTACGACTGGAGATAAACACTTTGATAAAAGTCCCACTAAAACAAGGCACCCTCGGAAAATTGATCTAAGAGCTCGATACTGGGCATTTCTTTTTGATAATCTTCGCCGAGCAGTAGATGAAATCTATGTAACTTGCGAATCAGATCAGAGTGTGGTCGAATGTAAGGTAAGGTTTGCTTTGAGGCCTTGTAATCCATTAATTTAATTTTTTTTTGTTTTGTTTCTTTTAGGAGGTGCTAATGATGCTGGATAACTATGTAAGAGATTTCAAAGCATTGATTGACTGGATTCAGCTTCAGGAAAAGCTAGAGAAGACAGATGCTCAAAGCAGGTAATGAGCTCTCTGGTCTCAATCTTCCTATCAATTTAATCTGGTTTATATATTGAATTCGCAGACCAACATCATTGGCATGGGAAGTAAAGAAGATGTCTCCGGGACGCCATGTGATTCCAAGTCCATCAACAGATAGAATAAATGTAACATCAAATGCTCGACGAAGCTTAAATTTTGGGTGAGATGAACTAAGAAAAAACTACTAAGACTAATTTATTAAATGTGTTTATTTTTCTCCATAGAGGTTCAACTGGCACAGTGCCAGCTCCTCGTCTGGCTCCCACAGGTGTCAGTTGGGCTGACAAGGTAAAGGCTCATCATACAGGCTCTACTGCTTCTTCAGAAATAACACCCGCCCAGTCTTGCCCACCAATGACAGTGCAGAAGGCCTCACGCAAAAATGGCAAGTGACTTCGAATTAGCCATTTTGTGTAGATCTTGATTTGTTTTTTACTTTAATTGCATAGAACGGAAAGATGCTGAAGGATGGGAGACCGTTCAGAGAGGAAGGCCTATTCGTTCTCGATCAACAGCAGTGATGCCAAAAGTTTCATTGGCAACAGAAGCCACAAGATCAAAGGATGACAGTGATAAAGAAAATGTATGTCTTTTACCTGATGAAAGCATACAGAAAGGTCAATTTGTTGGAGATGGAACTTCTAATACTATAGAATCTCATCCCAAAGACTCATTACACTCTTGTGACCATCCTCTTGCCGAAAAAACCCAGGTAGTACATTCTGAAAATCCTTTTACTGTCTTTTATCTCTGATTCATTCTCTACGTTTTGTTAGTTCACAGTGAGTACATTGGATGATGTGAAGAATTCTGGCAGTATTCGAGACAATTATGTTCGAACTTCTGAAATATCTGCTGTCCACATTGATACAGAGTGTGTTTCAGTTATGCTGCAAGCTGGTACACCTCCTTTACAAGTAAATGAAGAAAAATTTCCAGCAGAGAAAGCAAGGATAGAAAATGAAATGGACCCTTCAGATATTTCAAATGTGAGTGCTGCTAACTTGGTAAGAACAACTTATCAGAATTCTGAGTATATTTCTTTTTGTTTATGTGTTTTTAACTTTATAGTCCATGGCAGAAGTCCTTGCTAAAAAAGAAGAGCTAGCAGATCGTCTAGAAAAGGCCAATGAAGAAGCCATTGCTAGTGCTATTGCTGAAGAAGAACAGTTAACTAGAGAAATTGAAGCTGAAGAAAACAATGATATTAACATTGAAACTGACAACGACAGTGATTTTTCTGTGAGCTTTTAGACTTTTTAACATAACTATTCTTTGATTTTCAACTTCCCTTATTACATTTTAGGCCAGCATGGGCAGTGGGAGTGTTTCTTTCTGTGGTATGTCCATGGACTGGAACGATGTCCTTGCAGATTATGAAGGTATTGTGTATATGCATATTGGGTGTGTAGTAGCTAAACAATAATAGTATTTTTTTCTGAACAGCTCGTGAGTCTTGGCGCCAAAATACATCCTGGGGGGACATTGTAGAAGAAGAACCTGCTAGACCTCCAGGGCATGGAATTCACATGCATGAAAAACTTTCTTCACCCTCTCGTAAAAGGTCTGGCATTTGAAAATTAATTTGAAATGGTTCATGTCTCTTGTCCATTTGTTTGTATTAATAGAACAATTGCAGAATCTAAGAAGAAACATGAAGAAAAACAAATGAAAGCACAGCAGCTAAGGGAAAAGTTACGCGAAGAGAAAACATTGAAGCTTCAGAAATTGTTAGAAAGGGTGAGTTTTTATTTTTTAGGAAATTATGATAGAAATTAAGGATGTGATGATTCACTATACGTAGGAGAAGGATGTCCGGAAGTGGAAGGAAGAATTGCTAGATCAACGACGCAGGATGATGGAAGAAAAATTACTTCATGCTGAGTTTAAGCGAGAAGTGCAGTTACAAGCAATTGTGAAAAAAGCACAAGAAGAAGAAGCTAAGGTATATCATAAGAGCTTTAAATGTTGACTTAAATCTGAACCTTACCTTCTTTGTTTTTTTAAAGGTAAATGAAATTGCCTTTATAAATACCCTTGAAGCCCAGAATAAACGTCATGATGTTTTATCAAAATTGAAGGAATATGAACAGAGGCTTAATGAGCTACAGGAAGAGCGTCAGAGAAGACAGGAAGAAAAGCAAGCACGTGATGAAGCTGTGCAGGTAGGATTTTTTTATTCAGCAAACATTGCTTGCTAATATTGGAAACAAATATTTCTAACATTAGGAACGCAAGAGAGCTCTAGAGGCAGAGCGGCAGGCCCGTGTAGAAGAATTGTTAATGAAGAGGAAAGAACAAGAAGCCCGAATTGAACAACAGAGGCAAGAAAAGGAAAAAGCCCGTGAGGATGCAGCCCGGGAAAGAGCTAGGTATCTCATTTGCTATCTTGATGAACATTTTGTTGAGTTTATAATTTTTACTGTCTTCTTACAGAGACAGGGAAGAACGATTGGCAGCACTCACAGCTGCTCAACAAGAAGCTATGGAAGAGTTACAGAAAAAAATTCAGCTCAAGGTAAGGATATTATATATTTTTAATTTGAAATTTTGAAATTCTTGCACTTTGACTTCATCTACAGCATGATGAAAGTATTCGAAGGCACATGGAACAGATTGAACAAAGAAAAGAAAAAGCTGCTGAGCTAAGCAGTGGGCGACATGCAAATACTGATTATGCCCCCAAACTGACCCCTTATGAAAGAAAGAAGCAGTGTTCTCTCTGCAATGTCCTGGTAGGTTGTTATATCAATATTGTAATGATATATTGATTACATTGCTTTGATTTTGTGCTTTCAGATCTCTTCAGAGGTATATCTTTTTAGCCATGTTAAAGGGAGAAAACACCAGCAAGCCGTGAGAGAGAATACCAGCATCCAGGGGCGTGAACTGTCAGATGAAGAAGTGGTAAACTTTATTTTTGTTCATTTACAATTGTTCATTATTATTATTTTATTTATTTATCTTGCAGGAGCATCTTTCCTTGAAGAAGTACATTATTGACATTGTGGTTGAAAGTACAGCTCCAGCAGAAGCTTTGAAAGATGGAGAAGAGCGGCAAAAAAATAAAAAAAAAGCCAAAAAGATAAAAGCCCGGATGAACTTCAGGTACCTTAAATACCCTTAAAAGCAAAAGAAAAAATAACTGTGTTAAAACTTTTTTTCTCTTCAGGGCTAAGGAATATGAGAGTTTAATGGAAACCAAAAATTCTGGCTCTGATTCACCTTATAAAGCAAAGTGAGTATTCCACATTTTAGTTCTCCTTTTCTATGTCATTCTTTCCTTTCATTTGGTATTAAAGGCTTCAGCGATTAGCCAAAGATCTTCTAAAACAAGTACAAGTTCAAGACAGTGGCTCATGGGCAAACAATAAAGTGTCTGCTTTGGATCGGACCCTAGGAGAGATCACTAGAATACTGGAAAAAGAGGTGTGTAACTAATATCTGGCTTTTGAACCTTATTGGGCTAACTTCTGTTTGTATTTCTGTCTAGAATGTGGCAGATCAGATTGCATTTCAAGCTGCTGGTGGATTAACAGCCCTTGAACACATCCTTCAAGCAGTAGTCCCAGCCACAAATGTGAACACAGTTTTAAGAATTCCTCCTAAGTAAGTATAGTTTCTTAATCTATTTTTTACGTTTTTATAAATGGTGTTTTTCTCCTTCTTTTAGGTCTCTCTGCAATGCAATCAATGTTTACAACCTCACCTGCAATAACTGTTCAGAAAACTGCAGTGATGTTCTGTTTAGTAACAAGATTACCTTCTTAATGGACCTCCTGATACACCAGTTGACGGTATGTAATATTATTGCTTTGAGTTAGAAGCACTTAAAGTCAGTATTACTATTCCATTTCACAGATGAGGAAACTTGAGTCCCAGAGAGGTTGACTTGCCCAAGGCTACATAGATATTAAGTCAGAAAGCCAAGAATCAGACCTAGGTGTATCATACCCAAGTTGGGGGACATTCTGCACAATAACTGACTAATATTTTTCAAAAACGTCAATATCATGAAAGACAAGGAAAAAGTGAGGAACTGTCACAGAATGGAGGAGACTAAGGACACATAACAATTAAATGTAATGTATGATCCTGGACCAGAAAAAGGACATCAATGGGAAAACTTGGAAATTCAAGTAAGATCTATAGAATAGTCTGTTTTATTGGCTCAATGTTAATTTCCTCCTTTCAATTATTATACTATGTTTTTGTAAGATGTTAACAGTAAGGGACACTGGGTTAAAGGAATGCTCTATTTTTGCAACATATTTGTTTACTTAAAATTATTTCAAAACAAGAATGAAAAAAAATAACTTCATGCTCTCCTATCATTTCATACTGCATCATCTGGAAGAATTTACTCCATGAAGCTTATTCTATGTTGGTAGTGGAATAAGAGACATTACTTTGAACAGAACAAGTAATGAAAGAGAATGGCATTTGAAATGTGAGGGAATGAACAAGAAGACTTAAAGAAAGAATCTTGGTTCTGCATATGTATAGATGTCATATGTCATAATATAGATGACATATTGTCTCAGTCCAGGCTGCAATTACAAAATACCATAGACTGGATGGCTTATAAACACAGTAATTTATTTCTCACATTCTGTAGTCTGGAAGTTCAAGATCAAAGTACCACCATAGGTTATGGTGAGGGCCCTCTTCCAGGTTTCAAACTGCTGACTTGTCACTTTATCCCCAGATGGTGAAAAGAGTGCAAGCTAATTCTCTGGCCTCTTTTTATAAGGGCACTAATCCCATTCATGAGGATTCCATCCTTATGACCAAATTACCTCCCACAGGCCCCGTCTCCAGATATCACCACATTAAACATTATATTTCAACATGTGAATTTAGGAGGGACACAGCATTCGGACCCTAGTACATACAGTAAATGATATGATAGCAGCCTGTATAGAGTACTATGGGAGCACAGAGAAAGATATTCAGTGATCCTCCCTGAGACATCACAAAAGAGGGACATTTGAGTTAGTTCTCAGCTCCTCATAATAGCTCTCATTTATTAAGTACCAACCATGGGCCTGGAGCTTGTGGGTACCTTGATCATTTTCTTCTTCTTTGAAAGCCTAGTTCCCTTTGAATAATAAAGCCCTAGTTCCCTTTGAATAACCTTCGTTGTAACCTAAGGTTTCTTGACCTCAGAAAAGCTTTTAATCTCTCAATGGATTTGACCACATTCTATGTTTATTCTGCCCATGAATTTTGCTTAGTTTGGAACTGGGATCCTGGGACATTAGTTTGCCAAACACATTTGAACCTTTTTTTTCTTATACATGGCACTTTCTGAGTTTTTTCATTCCTTTTGGGCTCTTTATTTTATCGCTGTCAATTCTTACTGTTGCTGTAACTGGGTTTGTGGCAGTGAGTGAAGGAGGAAGTGTTTCCTGGTTTGGGGTGGTTGGTGATGGTGATTTTTATGTTTCTGAAAATCACTTGAGTGTATTTTCATTTTTCTTGCTAACTGGTTTTGATGTACATGTAACTGAAATATGGACCACTGACTTATTAGTATCCTTTAAATAAGGGATTAAAAAATAGTTGTCAATACATTTTCCAACAAGAATAGAAAAAAGCATAAAAGAAGCTAATTAATTGTGATCTGGTGTTATTTATAAGACAACTGATTATCATCAGGTACTGTTGTCTTTCTGGTTATGTTTAGCAAACCCAGATGGTTTAGGAGACATTTTTCTTCTAGCCACTTGGAGTTTGTTTTGGCACTCTTGTATTTCATTTTAATTACTATTTCCAAAGCATTGTCCAGATGCCTGGGTTACAGAGGTGAACTGGACACAGTTCCATCACTCTAGAAGCACACAGTTAAGGAAGGAAGAAATTGCATATGCAAATATTAATGACTATAGGAAGGGATGAGAAGTTCTATAATGTTATCAGAACTACAACGTAGCTCAGACAACCTAGTAGAGTACCTAGCACATAATAGGTGCTTGTTCAGTATTTGATGAATGAATGAATAAATTCTGACTTGGGGAATTGGGAAGATTTGAGGGAAGAAGTTTAATTCGATCATACCTTGAATACTTTGAACCAAGGAGTTCAAAGCTACAGTGGGCCATGATTGTGCCACTGCACTGCAGTCTCAGCAACAGAGTGAGATCCTGTCTTTAAAAAAAAAAAAAAAAGACACCCCAACTCTCAGCTTCTCCTCTGGGAGGGAGAGAGAAGAGTGGGGCATGTGGACAATATCCCAGCTTTTTGGAAGGCTGCCTGAGAGATTGCTATCTGTCTTGCCTGACTTGGGGCTAGCATACTTTGGATGCTGCTGAGAACAACAAAAACAGGGAGGCTTGCTGCCATAAAACTAGAGAACGTGCAATGTGTATTAGTCTGTTTTCACACTACTATAAAGAACTCCCTGAGACTGGGTAATTTATAAAGAAAGAGGTTTAATTGACTCACAGTTCTGCAGGCTGTACAGTCCTTGAGAAACTTACAATCATGGCAGAAGACAAAGGGGAAGCAGGTACATTTTACATGGCTGGAGAAGGAGGAGGAGAGTGAAGGAGGAGATGCTACACACTTTTAAACAACTGATCTTGTAAAAACTCACTATCACAAGAACAGCAAGGGGGAAATCTGCCTCCATGATCCAGTCACCTCCCACCAGGCCCTTCCTCCAACATTGAAGGTTACAATTCAACATGACATCTGGGCAGGGACGCAAATCCAAACCATATCACAGTGCTAAAGACAGATACCAGAGAAAGGAAGAGATTATGATCACTTGAATAAGAAAGCAGCAAGCATCTCTAGTTGAGAAATTGCATACATTGGCCTAGAGAAGTTGTATCCCCCCCAAAGTTTTCAGAGGCCCCCAGAACCCCTAGCTGAGCTCATTAGTGAGGGTTTTCCATACTACAAAAGCCAGTTCATAAAGACTGGAAGAAGTGGCTTTTTTTGTCAAGTGCACAGATCCCAACAAAGCTTTCGAGACGTAGAAGAAACAGGGAAACATGGCCCAAAGAAAGGAGCAAAATAAATCTTCACAAACCAATCCTAAAGAAACAAAGACATGAATTACCTGACAAAGAATTCAAAATAGCCCTCATAAAGATGCTGTATGAGCTCAAGGTAACAATGCATGAGCAAAATGAGAATATCAACAAAGAGACAGAAAATACAAAAAAAAAAAAAAAAAAAAAAAGAAGAACCAACCAATTTTGGAACTGAAGAATACAATAGCTACACTGAAAAATTCACAATAGGGGTTCAACAGCAGACTCAGTCAAGCAGAAGAGAGAAACAGCAAACTCAAGACAAGTTATTTGACATTATCCACCCAGAGGAACAAAAAGAAAAAGAATGAGAAAGAGTGATGAAAGCCTAAGGGATTTGTGGCATACCATCAAGCCAACCCATTATACACATTATGGAAAGTTCACAAGAAGAAGAGAGAAAGGAATGGGCAGAAAGTTTACTTAAATAGTGACCCAAAACTTCCCAAATCTGGGAAAGAAAATGGACATCCAGATTCAAGAAGACTAAAGGACCCCAAATAAGATCAACATAAACACACACCAAGACACATTATAATAAAATTGTCAAACTCTCAAAGACAGTAAGAGAATTTTGAAAACAAGAAAAAAGTGACTTGTCGTGTACTAGGGAACACACATCAGACTATCAACATATTTCTCAGCAGAAACCCTGTAGGCCAGAAGGGAGTGGAGGGATATATTCAAAGGGCCAATTAACTGATCTTTGACAAGATTGCCAGGAATACACAGCAGAAAAAAGGTAGTCTTCAATAAACTGTGTTGGAAAAACTGGATATCCACATGCAAAAGAATGATATGGGACCCTTATCTTATACCATACACAAAAATAAACTCAAAATTGATTAAACACTTAAATGTAAGACTTGAACTAAAAAAACTCCAAATTAAAACATAGGGGAAAACCTTCATAACATTGATCTTGACTGTGATTTATCAGATATGACACCAAAGCAGGGGCAACAAAAGCCAAAAATAGATAAATGAGATTACATTAAACTAAAAAGCTTCCGCATCAGAGTCACAATCAACAGTGCAGAAAGGCAATGTACAGAATGAAAGAAAATATTTGTAAACCGTATGTCTGATAAAGGGGTGCTGTGGGCTGAATGTTTGTATCCCCAGAATTAGTATGTTGAAACCTAATCACCACTGTGATGGCATTAGGAGGAGGAGCCTTTGAAAGGTGATTCCATCATGAGGACAAAGCCCTCATGAATACTTTCAGAACCCTTATAAAAGATGCCCCAGAGAGCTGCCTTGCCCCTTCTGTCAGGTGAGGTCACAGCTGGAAAGCGCCTTCTATGAACCAGAAAGCACCACTTCTGCCAGCATCTTGATCTCAGGACTTCCTAACTTCCTGAACTGTGAGAAATAAATTTCTGTTTGTTGTTTATAACAGTATTTTGTTATAGCAGCTCAAATGGAATAAGTCAGACGTTAATATCCAAATATATAAAGAACTACAACTCAATAGCAAAAATATATGATAATCAATTAAAAATGAGAAAAGGGCTTAAATAGACATTTCTTCAAAGAAAATACACAGTTGAACAACACGTATATGAAAAGATGACCAAAATCACTAATCACTGTGAAAATGCAAATCAAAACCACAATGAGATATCACCTCATGCCTGTTAGGATGGCTGTTATAAAACAAATCAGAAAATAAGTATTGGTAGGAGTGTGGTGAAATTGGAAATGTTGTGCACTTTTGGTGCAGGCACTAAGGAAAAAAGTATGGAAGTTCCTAAAAAAAATTAAAAAGAGAACTACCATATGATTCATCAATCCTGCTTCTGGGTACGTATTCAAAATAATTAAAATTGGGATCTTGAATAGATATCTGCACTGCCATGTTCACCTCGGCATTATTCACAAGAGCCAAGAGGTGGAAATACCTAAATATTCATCAACAAATGAGTGGATAAAGAAAACGTGGCATATACAATTGACTCTTAAACACTACAAGTTTGAACTGCATAGGTCTATTTATGCATAGTTTTTTTTTCAACCAAACATGGATCAAAAATGCAGTCTCCATGGGATACAAAACCCACACATATGTAGGACTGACTTTTCATATATGCAGCTTCCACAGAGCTGACTGCAGGACTTGAGAATATGCAGATTTGGGTATACACAGGGAGCACTGAACCAATCGCCTGTGTATACTGAGGGACAACTGTACAAACAATGGAATATTAATCAACCTTAAAAAAGAAGGGAATTCTGTCATATGCTATAATGTATAAACCTTGATGATGCTATAAGTGAAATAAGCCAATTACAAAAACAGAAATACTGCATGATTCTACTTAAATGACATATCTAAAAGAATCAGCCTCATAGAAACAAAGTAGAATGGTGGTTGCCAGGGACCAAGGGGAGGGGGAAGCAGAGTTGTTTAATAGGTTTAGCGTTTCAGTCAAGTGAGATGAAAAAGTTCTAGAGACCCATTTTACAACAATGTGCATATAGTTAACAATATTGTAATATGCACCTAAAAATTGATAAAGAAAATTTATATGTCTTTTTACAAAAAAAAAAAAAAAAAAGACCAGTGAAAGTACTACTGAGTGCTGTGAAAATAGATGGATAAGCTTTTAATGTTGGGCAAGATCTAAACAGTCCAATATACTGATGAGCAAATTGAGATGTGGAAAAGGATCACAGAGCTACCTAGTGGCAGAACCATGACCTGGACCCTGGTCTTCTGAGTCCCTGACCAGGACTTCCCTTCCTATAAGCTAAATTGATGTGTCCTCATTTTCTTAAGTTGACAAATGAAACAAAGCAACAATTTTGTGACTTTAATTTTATAAGTTTAATAGTATTACTTTGGTAAGATATACTGAAAAAGCACTTAATTAAAAGATTTATAATTTCTTGATGTTTCATTGCATTTTAAAAGGCATTAAATATTTTATTAGCAGTCTTATTTTTAATTCATAGTGACCTGTTCCTTATGAAATATTTAATGAATATGCTGATAAATTGTGTGTATGTATTTTTGGGAGCCAAGGAGATTGTTAATTGAAAAGTGATGTACTAACCTTAAATAATTGATATGATACTGTTGAATCAGAGAGGCTGCTGGTGAGCTCTTCAGAAGGTGACAAGAAAGCCCTGGATACAAACAAAGGAAATCTAAGTGCAACCTTACAGCAAGGGGATTGTTTTTCACTTAGTCATGTGCAGAGCCATCCAGGTGCCTGTTGATTTTCATTACAGCAGCAAGGCCTGGAACTCTCCATTCACCACATTGTTTCTTTATATTGAGTTGCCAGAACATAGACTCCATAGTTAATTACATGGGAGCAAAAATCCCTCAACACTACAGGTAACAGTACTCTTCCAGTTGCATCTTGTTTCCTTCTTTCCTCACTATATAGTACGGTACTTGCTCAGCATATCTAGGACACGTTGCCTTTTCCTTCAGCAGAAGTGTGAACTCTGTTTATGTCTCCTGTGCCATATGTCTTATTGACACAGAATTTCAAAACTGGAGAGGAGGTCTTCATAGTATGTAGTCTATTTCAGTCCACTCGTTTTATAGATGAGGATAATGGACTTCAAAAGAGGAGAGGGATGGGAGATATGTGGGGTTGGATACTTGCCCAAGTTCTACAGCCTGTTAACACTATAACTGGGATGCAAATTCAGGTCTCCTAAATCCTAAGTTAACTTTCTATTATTTTACTTAACGGACTGCCCATTTTTAAAGTTGGTGAGAACAGTTAAGGGATGTTGTGTGTATAGAGCTTTACTCTCAAAGCTACATTCAGAATTCAGCTGGTAAAAGAACATGGGCCAGATTTTAACTCAGATTGCCTTTCTACTACATTCATATGAAATAGTATCCTCACCACCATTATCACTATCACCTAAAATAATTAAATGACTACTTGAGGGAGAAGCTGACACTTGTACCTTCATCAGTGTAAAAAATATGTCACACTGCTTACAAATACTGATAGATAAAGCAAACAAAATTATTAAAGGTGTAAAAGGTTTCAGTAAAACAATTAACAGTTTAATGCACATAGAATCCTATGTACAACATTAGAGAATATATATTCTCTATAAGCACATATGGAAGATGTATAAGAATTATTCACTAAGCCATAAGCAAGTATTATCAAATTTGAAAGAATCCACATCATAGAAGATGACCCAGTTCTGCTTCAGTTATGGATGAATAAGCTCCTATCGGACTGACCCTCCTGCAGACAACAAATGTAAATGCTGAGTAAAGTATGTGAAAACAAATACCTGAAAAGTACTAAGGACCAATGAAAAGCAGATCCTGATGGGAATAGTCACTTGGAAGAAAGGAACAGCGTTGGGTAAGTTTCCTGGTTGTATGGCTTTCAGCATGAGGGCAGGCTACAGTTGGTGCCACATGGGCTGGCTAGAACTCAATAGAAAATCCACAATCTTTTTATCCTGAAGAACCAGAGGACAGAATTCAGGGCAAAGACAAGTGCTAGAATGTTAGGAGGATATTCAGGAGGAGAAAAGCTACAAAGGGATATCCCCTAAGTATTTACAAATACCTGCATGATTCTGAATATACTGTACATGTATGAGACAACTCCGTATAACTCAGCTAAAGACAAGAAAACTGGGATTTGAGCTGCTATTCACTAGTAGAGTTTTGCAGTTTGAGTCCAACAAAGTCAAATGGCTACTTTAAAAAGAAAATATCAACACCTGTAAGAGAAATATAGCAGAATCCAGATTCTTCATGACATAGCATTCACAGTGTTTGGGATTTCTTGACATAAAGAGAAAGAAGATGTGCATTATTTTCAAGAGTTAAGGCAATTAACAGAGGCCAATCCTGAGATGACACAGATGTTAGAATTAGCAAACAAGGATATTAAAACAACTTTATGACTCAGCTCAATGACAGAAAGAAAAATGTGCTGATAATGAAGGATATGAAATATCACAGAAGTAAAAACATAATAAAGAATCAAACAGAAATTTAAAAACTAGAAAATACAATACCTGAAATAAAAAACTTACTATATGAATTAATAAATGAGAAAGAATGATGAAAAACAGAAAAATCACCATTAGGCAAAAACCAAAGT